CAAAACGTTGGAAAGGCCTAAATTTGTCCTGGATGCACTTCCCTGATCCTAGTCCCACCAATCCCAGCCCCCACGGCCTTAAGCCCCTATGGCTCCCTCCCAAGATTCCAAACGTAAGAAAAGAACACACACCACAGTCCAAAGGCTTCTTGTCTGGAATAGCCAACCCTGGGGTAATTGTTAGGTGGAATGCAATCTGGTTGAATTCATTCAAACACTGTAGGAATTGCCTCTTTCGAACCCTGTAGGATTTTACTTCTTGACGCATCTGTTTATTTAAAACCAAAGGGGTATGTTGAGGCATGGGCACCCTGGCAGCAGACCCCAAACCAACCCTCTTGACTTGTGCCTGCCTTTCAGGATATGTTCCCTTCCTGAATTTGTCTAAGAAGGCTGAGTTGGGGGGTGGTTGCTGATTTTTATAACATATAGCCAGTTGTTCATAGGCCTGTGTTTTAAAGAAGGGCAAGCCTGAACTCACCGTCCTGCCTCAGGGCCTGGGCTCCATACCTGGGGAGTAGACAGTCTTCTACTTTCTAAAAAGCTGGACTTGAAATTTGGAGTAAATCTCCTGGTTGAGTGACAGGTGTTTCGCAGCTGAGCCCTTGAGGAGATTCTCCAGTTGGGCAGAGACATCCCTTCCTCAGACGCCTTGTGGGCTGGACTCCTTTGGCCCAGTTCAAAGTGAGGGGAGGGCTCCCAACAGGCCGGGAAGACAGTTGACTTCACCCTCCTTGGGTTTGTCTGTCTGTCCGTCTCTGGGAATGGTCGCTTCCTGTTTTCCCTTTTCCTTTTAAGCCTCGCCTTGTTCCCCTCTTCTCTCTCTTCATGAACTACTCCGAGTCTTGGTCTCCGTCCCTCTATCTCTGGCTCCTGCATCTGTCTCGGCTTCTGGCCTTCCTCTCCCCCTCCCCTCCCCTCCCTCGCGCTGTCATTCACCCCGCTCCTCTCCGCGCACAGCCAATGGAGAGACCCAGTCGAAACCGCGAAGCTCTCTTGCACCGGGCTTTTTCGCCTGGTGATTGATGTCCCAGAGTCAACAGCGAGCGAGCAGCCGGAGCGGGGAAGCAGAAGCCAGAGAGGGGAAGAATACGGCGCCCCCTCTCTCCCTCCCCTCCCCCTTCTACTTTAGCCTTTCTGCGCACTTCGCTTCCAAGTCTCCGCGCAGCCAGGAGCCGCTGTTGCCTCCCAGCCCCTGCTAGCTGCCCCCCGAGCCGAGCGCAGCGAGCGCCGCCGCCCGGGCCCCCCGGTGGGGCCAGGGCCAGCATGGAGCACCTGGGTCCGCACCACCTCCACCCGGGTCACGCAGAGCCCATTAGCTTCGGCATCGACCAGATCCTCAACAGCCCGGACCAGGGTGGCTGCATGGGACCCGCCTCGCGCCTCCAGGACGGAGAATACGGCCTTGGCTGCTTGGTCGGAGGCGCCTACACTTACGGCGGCGGGGGCTCCGCGGCCGCGACGGGGGCTGGAGGAGCGGGGGCCTATGGTACTGGAGGTCCCGGCGGCCCCGGAGGCCCGGCAGGCGGCGGCGGCGCCTGCAGCATGGGTCCTCTGACCGGCTCCTACAACGTGAACATGGCCTTGGCAGGCGGCCCCGGTCCTGGCGGCGGCGGCGGCAGCAGCGGCGGTGCCGGGGCACTCAGCGCTGCGGGGGTAATCCGGGTGCCGGCACACAGGCCGCTCGCCGGAGCCGTGGCCCACCCCCAGCCCCTGGCCACCGGCTTGCCCACCGTGCCCTCTGTGCCTGCCATGCCGGGCGTCAACAACCTCACTGGCCTCACCTTCCCCTGGATGGAGAGTAACCGCAGATACACAAAGGACAGGTTCACAGGTGAGTCCGGCCCGCGCGCTCCCCGCCTGGCCTGCCTCTGCCGTCTGTCTGTCTCCCGCTCCAGTGGCCCTCTCACCCTTCACTGTAACACGCCGTATAGGTCACCCCTATCAGAACCGGACGCCCCCCAAGAAGAAGAAGCCGCGCACGTCCTTCACACGCCTGCAGATCTGCGAGCTGGAGAAGCGCTTCCACCGCCAGAAGTACCTGGCCTCGGCCGAGCGCGCCGCCCTGGCCAAGGCGCTCAAAATGACCGATGCGCAGGTCAAAACCTGGTTCCAGAACCGGCGGACAAAGTGGAGGTGAGCAAGCGGGGCGGGCCGGCCGCCCGCGATCCTGGCAGGTAACGGCTTGTTCCCGGTGCAGACGGCAGACTGCGGAGGAACGGGAGGCCGAGAGGCAGCAAGCGAACCGCATCCTCCTGCAGTTGCAGCAGGAGGCCTTCCAGAAGAGCCTGGCACAGCCGCTGCCCGCTGACCCTCTGTGCGTGCACAACTCGTCGCTCTTCGCCCTGCAGAATCTGCAGCCGTGGTCTGACGACTCGACCAAAATCACTAGCGTCACGTCGGTGGCGTCGGCCTGCGAGTGAGCCTGCCCATTCTGCCCTGTGGGACCCCAGGCCCACTCAGGGGTCACTGAGGCCTGAGACCCAGGACTCCTCCCCACCCTCCTGGCCTCAGACTGCACCCAGGAGGGGAACACTGCCCTCGCACGGCCCCGAAGGGCCCCCACATTTGTGCCGACACTGTTCTCCCTTCGGTGGAAGAGCTCAAGGGACAAGGACACGCGCCCCCCTCCCAGAGGCGTCCCGCACCTGTCTGAACTGTTAAGAAATCTGTTTTTGTTTATTTCATTTTATTTTAATTTTTAACGTGGGATTCAGAGAAAGGCAAGGGAGGTAAGGGAGGAGGAGCTTCTGGGGTCCCCAGGGCTGTCATCTGAATTTGCCCTGGGAAACCCCTTCTCTGTGACCCACTTCTCATCACACACATGGAAACCCATAGGCCCACACACAGGTGGTGTCACTGTCCCTCCTGGTGTCACCCCAGAGCCACACATGGGCATCTATGGGAGAGTGTCAACCAGACAGAGGGTCACAGTGTTTACACTTTGGACCTTACGATCAGGCACAGGTCAGGGGTGACACAGACTCATCCTGAACAGCATGGCACTCCCTCCAGCACAAACACAAGGTCATGGCCACACTGTGACACACTACACCACACACAACAGCCAACAGCTACAACAGCCTCACTTGGTCTGCCAGGCCCCCACCACACATCCCAGCCCAATCCAGGTACGCACAGACAGGTTTTCACATAAATGCAGCCCATTTCTCCAGAACCCATTTGAGGGGTGGGGGGGTGTTAATTTATGCACTTATAAGGTGTTTTCTGTGTAACCATTTTATAAAGTGCTTGTGTAATTTATGTGAAAAAAATAAATAAAAGCCTCCGGATCCGGAGTCAGGGCTGCCTGCTCCTTGCGGACCCTAGC